GACAGGTGTCCAAGTTGAGCCTCAGAGAAATAGTGAACTACCTAAGATAGTTCTCAGACAAAGGACTCATCCTACTACCTCCATCAAGTTACCAATAATAATGATGATTATTATCCTTTTTGAGCATCTCTTGTGTGCCAGACATACAACTAAAGGCTTCACTTCCATTAGCTTGTCTTCAGAACAACCACAGAAGTAGGTGAGGATATCCCATTTTATAGACCCAGAGAAGGCAATAATAGTAAGAAATTATACTTGGGGGCAGATACTGTTTGAAACGCTTTAATATATATCAACTCACTTAATATTCTCAAACATCCTGTGAGAATAAGTGCAGTATCATCATCTCCATTTTAGAGATATGGGAACTAAGGCTCAGAGAAGGCAGGTGCATTGTCTGAGGCCACACAACTAGGAAGTAGCAGAATAGGGACTCGAAGCAAGGATTCTTCCCACTATTTTGCATCTGTGGCAGTCCCGGTGACTTACCCAAGGTAACGTGTCTATGGGATGTTGAAATCTGATTAAAACACCTGTCCAAATGCAAGCCCAGAATCTTCCCACCCAGCTGTCATGCAGAGAGAGGGGCTGGGGTCCCTCTGGGTAATGCGGGCTGCCATCTTCTCTCCTTCCAAGACCCACCTCCCTGAGAATGGGTCCCCAGAACCAAGATGCATGGAAGCCGACCCCTGTGTGGTGGGGTCAGGCCAGGTGGGGCTGACGAAGCTGGGACGCAGCCCACCAACGTCCTCTGCCAGCGTTCCGCCTCCATCCGCTTCTCTCTGGCTAAAACCAGCCCCAGACTCTCCTTCTCTCCCTTGGCCCCCATTGAAAGTGTTGGATGGGAGGCAGCAGGGAAGTCAGGAGGGACAGAAGGTCCTTAGCCCTTGTCTACCCTTCCAGGAGGGGGAGATAGGCAGGGGATGTGGTAGAGGGGTGCTGGGCAGAGGTTCTGGAGTTGTGGGAACAGGGTAACCTAGCAACCACTGGGCTCAGTGTCACAAAGCAGGCAGACTTGCCCACAGAACCCACAGCCTTCCCCTCGATTTGTCCTCTTGCTCCTTCCTGCTAGGACAGCAGGGCTTCTCGTACACATGCTGTAGCGGGCACTGCCTTGGTGAGTCCAGGGACCTCTCGGGAGAGGAGATGGTCTCTGTTCTAAAGAGTACTTTTTCCCATAGGCAGGAGGATTTGGGGCTTCCACATATCCTGTTCTCAAGATTGTAGCATCTCAGTACTCTAGAGCCCAGTACCTGACATCAAGGATGTCTGGAGCTTCCTTTTAAGGAAAGAAAAGATCAGCAAACTGTGAGTCAGACTGCCCGGGCTCTGGTTCCTTCTTTAAAAGATATTACCATTTCTCCCCCTAAAGTGCCTGTTCCCGTTTACACTTCCACCACCAGTTCGTGAGAGTTCCTGTTCTGCATCCTCAACACTAGTATTAAGTGAGAGTTCCTGTTCTGCATCCTCAACGCTAGTATTAAGTGCACTGGCCTTTAGTCTGTTAAAAAGCATACAATGGCTACAGATGTTCAATTGGCTGATTATCCACTGATGAGGTGAGGCTCCAAATGCCCACCCTGCTGACTGACCATTAGCTTCTCCTGAAACCCCCTCCTTCAGTCCAAAGGCTGAGCTGAAACTGGAGAAGAAGTCAGGGCGCAAGCCAAGGAGCCCCAGGGACAGTGGGCCACAGAAAGAACTGGTGATCCCAGGGATTGTGGATTTCGAGCGGATCCGCCGGGCATTGAGGACCCCAAAGCCCCAAACCCCTGGCACCTACTGCTTTGGACGCCTCAGTCACCACTCCTTCTTCTCCCGGCACCACCCACACCCCCAGCACGTGACCCACATCCAAGGTAGGGCCTGGCTGGTTGGGGTGGGAGCAGAGCCTCCCTTCCCACAGCCTCTAACCCTTTGCAGATCTCACCGGGAAGCCTGTCTGTGTCGTCAGGGATTTTCCAGCCCCCTTGCCTGAGTCAACTGTCTTTTCCGGCTGTCAAATGGGGATACCCACCATCTCTGTCCCCATTGGAGACCCACAGTCTAATCGGAACCCCCAGCTTTCTTCTGGTGGGTACTTGGGCCATGCCTCCCTCTACCCTTCAGTTGGCAGGACCTTGTCCCCTCCTCCCAGAAGCCTGGAAGAAGGAGTTGAAGGAGCTAGCTTCCCGGGTGGCCTTCCTCACCAAGGAGGATGAACTGAAGAAGAAAGAGGTGGGTGCGGAACACAGGAGCTAGTCTGGGAACTCTGTTTTCTTATCTTTAAAATGGGGGGAAGGATACTACCAGTCTTAATTGGAATTGCAAGAGCAGGAGGCCCCAGGCACCAGGCCTCTCTGGGACAGACCTGGGGGCAGCTGAGCTGGGAATTAAGGTAGGCGGTGGGCCCTTGGTGCAGGATGCTGTCCTGGAGTCTCTGGCCACTTTTGTCCCAGCAGAAGGAGCAGAAGGAGGAGCCTCTGCGGGAGCAGGGGGCAAAGTACTCAGCAGAGACTGGGAGGCTCATCCCCGCTTCCACCCGGGCTGTCGGCCGCCGCAGATCTCACCAGGGCCAGCAGAGTCAGTCTTCCAGCAGACATGAAGGAGTCCAGGCTTTCCTCCTTCAGGATCAGGAGCTGCTGGTGAGGGCCCAGTTCTGCTCCCAGGCTCCTGGCTGGCTGGAATGTGCTGGCCTCCTGCCCACAGGTCCTGGAGCTCCTGTGTCGGATCCTGGAAACAGACTTGCTAAGCGCAATCCAGTTCTGGCTGCTCTACGCTCCGCCCAAGGGTGAGGACACAGCCCCGCAGCACTGTCTCAGTCTGAGGACACTGCCCCCGGGCTGTGCTTTCAGAAAAAGACCTCGCTCTGGGACTCCTGCAGACAGCAGTGGCTCAGCTCCTTCCCCAGCCCCTAGTCTCCATCCCTACAGAAAAGCTCCTAAGCCAGCTTCCAGAAGTGCATGAACCTCCTCAAGAGAAGCAAGAGCCACCCTGCAGGTGGGCCCCGCACCCCGCCCTGCCCTTCTGCAGCCTTCTGTCCTCCCAGGTGAGGCCAGTGGGACCTGGAGAAGGGAGCCTCTCCCTGTCTCCCCTGCCACCCGTGGGGTCAGGTTTCCAGCATGACCTTCCCAGCCCCTTCTTTGTATTTGGTCACAGTCAATCCCCGAAGAAAACGAAGATATCACCTTTTACAAAAAGCGAAAAACCAGGTAAGATTCCAAGTAGTGGGTCATTTGGGGGATCATATTCATTCTTTAACAAATATTTATCGAGCACCCACAATGTGCTGAACTCTGGGGATCAGTGAGGAAGAATTCAGACAAGTTCCTGCTGTCACGGAACTTACATCCCAGCAAGGAGGAATACAGACAACAAATTAAAACACCTGGGGAGGAGTGGAGACAGATACTGTAAGGAGAATAACAAGGCTCTGTGGTCAGTACATCCTCAATGTATATTATTCTCCCTGATTAGACCATCAAAGGTCCAGAGTGCCTGGCAGAGAGGCACAGAGTAGGCATCTCATTGATATTTGTTACTTGGATGTTGAAAGAAGAGAGGTTGGATTCCATTCGCTCCATTCCTCTCAGGTTGGATTCCCTCCTCGGTCACCAGCAGAGCTGAGAGCAGGAGCTGGGCTTGACTCAGACCTTCCCCTCAGCACTCACACATCCACCTGCAGCTCCCAGGTGGGGGCCCCACCTTCCCGGTCCTCTCCTGCCTGCTGTCTCTCCTCCCACTAGAGTACATTGGAGAAGCTCAAGTCCTCCAGATGCATTCAAGCCAGAACACAGAGAAGAAGACATCGAAGCCGAGGGCAGAGAGCTGAGGGGCCCTAACACTTGCACCTGCCTTGCTCAAGAGCAGCCCCAAGGGTTCAGGGGTGTTTCTGTCTCCACCACCTTCACAGCAGTACCTGATTCCCTACCGTGAAAACTCTTACTAAATAAAACCGTCTTCCCTGAGAGAGGACAGTTCTGCTTTCCTAGCAGTGGGAGG